ATAATTTGCAGTGTGCTCCAAACAACTACACACAAGGCAACGTTTCTCATTGAGCACCCCCGCCCCCACTTTCAACTTCCCCTTAAGATAGGGACAGTCACATAGACATTTTTTGAAAATCAAAGAGAAAAATAAAAGCACCCCATCACGATCACCGACGAAATCCCGACTCTGTGGTGGAATTGGGTGCCGGGTGAGGACGATGGCAACACGCTCCTGGTCGCTTCGCGAACTCCTCCGGGAGGTCGCCAAGTTTCTCTTTCACCCTTTTTCCCGCACCCGCCGAGCCCAGGAAGGAAGGGGGCGGCCGCAGGGGCCGGAACCGCGCGACCTGGAACCCGGGGCCTTTTTTGATTGCCGGCCGCGCCCCGCGCAAGTGCCGGCGTTCGAGACCCGCCCCAGCGCGCGTGGGCGCCAACTTCGCGGGGACCCCCAGCGACGCGCCCCCCTCGGTACCCCTAGTCCCGCCTCTCCTGGGCTCAGCCGGATCCGGGCGTCCCCGTCACCCTCCCCACCCCCCAGGGAAACGAGCCCACCCCTAGCAGCGTCACCCTGGATGGGGCGGCGGGGCCGCAGTCACCTTCCCGGGGAAGAAGCCGGGACCCCGACTGCGGGCGGCCCGCAGCTCCCGCCGCACCCCCGCAGCCCTGGCGGCGTCCGGGCGAGCTCACCTGGCGGCTGGCTGCGGCCTCCGGGGCGGCCTCTGGGCGTGGGCCGGGCGGGGGCTGCAAGGGGGGCGGCGGGAGCCCGGGCTGCAGCCGGGGCCGCCGCCGGCCGCCAAGCCTCGCCCCAACTCGCGCCGGCCGCGGCCGCCCCCGGGGAGTACCGGGAGCGCGGGGAGCGCGGGTCCCGCGGCGGCGGCGGCGGCGGCGGCGGCGCGGCGCGGCGCGGCTCAGGCGTCGGAGCAGGCGGCCGCGGGCGCCGCCGCCTCCTCCTCCATGGCTGTTTACCCGGCTGCATTGTGGGAGTTTGACCTCCGCCGCCGCCAACCGCCGCCTCAGCTTGCGCCGCCGCCGCCGCCGCCGCCGCCGCGCACGCCATGGGAGCCGTGACTGACGGTGAGGCCCCGCTCGCCGCCACACGCGCCCGCTGCACGGCCCGCTGGGCCTCCCCTGAGACCCCTGGCCTCCCGGCCCGCTTCCGGGAACCCCTCGGCCTCCCCGGCCTCTTCGCCAGAGCGCTTCGGCCTTCCCGACCTCTCCCCGGAGCCCCGGGCCTCCCCGGCTGCTTCCCTGAGTCCTTCCTCCTCTCGCCAGAGCCCGAGCGCCCCTCGGAGACCCTCGGCTTTCCCCGTCCGCTCTCCCGGAGGCAGCGCGGGGCTATAGGGTGTGCCGGGAGCGTGGTCGGTGGGCTGGGAACCAGATGGTAACATTGCCCTTCTTTCCTGCAGACGAAGTTATACGGAAGCGTCTCCTCATTGATGGAGATGGTGCTGGAGATGATCGGAGAATTAATCTGCTAGTGAAGAGTTTCATTAAATGGTGCAACTCTGGGTCCCAGGAAGAGGGGTATTTCATTTTCACTGTTGTTTCCATACCAGTCTTTATTTTGGTTTTCTTTCTTTTTCATTAGATATAGCCAGTACCAACGTATGCTGAGCACGCTGTCTCAATGTGAATTTTCAATGGGCAAAACTTTACTAGTATATGATATGAATCTCAGAGAAATGGAAAATTATGAAAAAATTTACAAGGAAATAGGTAAAGAATCTTAATGTTTCTATCTGTAATTTACAACTATCTTTTAAAAAACCTTCTCATATAGAATGTAGCATAGCTGGAGCACATGAAAAAATTGCTGAGTGCAAAAAGCAAATTCTTCAAGCAAAACGAATACGAAAAAATCGCCAAGGTAAGGGTTTTGAGGGATTTAATGTGCAAATACTTAGTTTGATAAATATTTTTATGTCTTACAGAATATGATGCTTTGGCAAAAGTGATTCAGCACCATCCAGACAGGCATGAGACATTAAAGTAAGTGTAGAGCTTTACTTTGAAAGGAACTAAGCAAAATGTAACACTGTTTTATTATTTCCAGGGAACTAGAGGCTCTGGGAAAAGAATTAGAGCATCTTTCACACATTAAAGAAAGTGTTGAAGATAAGGTATTCGCATATATATTTAGCCTTCATGATCTCATTTGTATAAATTTTTTTCTTGTTAACACAGCTGGAATTGAGACGGAAACAGTTTCATGTTCTTCTTAGTACCATCCATGAACTTCAGCAAACATTGGAAAGTAAGTAGAAATAGTCTCAAAGTAAATGCTTAACTAAGGTTTTATGTTTCCTTCTCAATTACAGATGATGAAAAACTCTCAGAGGTAGAAGAAGCTCAGGAAGCAAGCATGGAAACAGATCCTAAGCCATAGACAGGCTAATTGCCCACCACTCCCAGGAATATTGAAATAGCTACATGACCATAATGTGTTTAAAATGTGGTATGCTCTTGAGATATTTAAAGTTTTGGCAGTAAAATACTCTGTTTTTAAGTATGAATGTATTTCATTCATATTTCCTCTCACAAAGGAAAATGACTTCAGTATAGATTTGTTTTTATTAAAATGCATTTTTTATTCTTAAGTGGTAGGAAGCAACATCCAAAAATGCTTAATAAAATGCTTTTAAGCTGCATATGTTTGTGCTCATTAATATTCTAGGTAGTT